ACCCCTGATTTAGCATATTGCATTTGAAGTTCATTCGTGTTGCTGTGTGTAGCAGTAGCTTGTTCTCTTTTATTTCCGTTTATTATTCCATTGCTTACACAGTTTGTTTAGTCATTCACCAGGTAAAGGATGTTTTAGTTTTTTTTTCCAGTTGAGGACGATTATGAATAAAGCCATTGTAAATTTTTGCCTACAGGCTTCTGTATGAACACAGATTTTCATTTCTTTTGGGTAACTATCCAGGAGAGGGATTGCTTGGTTGTGTAGTGTGTGTTTACCTTTATAAGACACTCCTGGCCAGGCACGGTGGCTCACACCTGTAATCCCAGCACTTTGGGAGCCCGAGGCTGGTGGATCACGAGGGCAGGAGTTCAAGACCAGCCTGGCCAAGATAGTGAAACCTGTCACTACTAAAACTATAAAAATTAGCCAGGCGTGGTGGCAGGCACCTGTAATCCCAGCTACTCAGGAGGCTGAGGCAGGAGAATCGCTTGAACCCGGGTGACAGAGGTTGGAGTGAGCCGAGATTGTGCCACTGCACTCCAGCCTGAGTGACAGAGTGAGACTCCATCTAAAAAAAAAAAAAAAGACACTCCCAAACTGTTTTCCAAAATAGCTGTATAATTTTGCATTTCTGTAAGCAGTGTAAGAGAGTTTCAATTGTGTTGCATTCTCACCACCACTTGGTATTCCCTCCCTACCTTTTTTTTTTTTTTTTTTTTTTTTTGAGACAGAATATCCTCTGTCACCTAGGCTGGAGTGCAGTGGTGTGATCTCGGCTCACTGCAGCCTCCTTCTCCTGGATTCAAGAGATTCTCCTATCTCAGCCTCCTGAGTAGCTGGAACTATAGGCGTGTGCCACCATGCCCGGCTAATTTTTGTATTTTTAGTAGAGATGGGTTTTGACACATTGGCCAGGCTGATCTTGAACTCCTGACCTCAGGTGATCCTCCTGCTTTGGTCTCCCAAAGTGCTGGGAGTGAGCCACTGCACCTGGCCTTTTTTTTTTTTTTTCTTTTTTTTAAATTTTAACCATTGTAAAAGACCATGAAGATTCTTGGAAACCTGAATAAAGCTATATTCAGTTGGAAGCTCTTGAAGGGTTTTATACATGGAAATGACATTATTTGGGTTTTTAAATGATCACTCCGGTTGTAATATAGAAAATGATATGGAAGGAGGCTGGGTAAATGTGTGAAGGCCTTTGGGAGAATATCATGTTAGTATAGGGGAGAGGGAAGATACCTTGATTTGAGAGGTAGCAGTGGAGATGAAGTGACTAGATATGGAAATGTTTTAGAAGATGGAACTGATAAACTCAGTGATTGAGCAGATATAGGACTTAAGAGACGGGGAGCTCTCAAGGTTGTTTCCACATTTCTGGCACCAGCAACTACATTTATAATGACACCCTTACTGAGATGAGGAACATTGACAGAGAAAAAGGTTTGAGAAGATAAAGTAATTGGGTCAATTTTGAGATATATGTAAGACATCCAAATGGAGGTCTCAAGTAGGCAGTGTGAGATCTGGGTTCCTGAATGGTGGAACAAAATTAGAAATTATTGTGGTATAAAGGATATTTGATGATATGGGGTACATAAGATTTTCTCTCTCTCTCTTACTGTCTGTTGAGTTTAGTGATTTGAGGAGAGTGAATTGGATAGACCTAAGAGGAAATTTGGTGTTTAATTTTGGGCAGTAGAGTGACTCACAAAGGAAGCTAAGAGAGAGTGGTTCAAAGAGGCTGGAGAGAGAGAGAGTTGTCCCCCAGATGCCCAGGTGAGTGAACAATCATTTGTGCATTTATTGGATTTGGTGGCATAGTTGGCATTTAGTCAGTTTTGTGGTTGTTGGTAGTGGTTGGATGTATGTGAAAATTCAAATTAGGGTGAGTGTGAGGAGTAAGGAGTGAGGCAGTAGAAAAAAAACAAGATTTACAGGTCTATCGGGAATTTTTAGGATAGTTGTTAGAGATACATGTAAGAGGTGTTTATTATTGTTGAGACTGAGATAGGTTAGAGCTTGGTGATGAGAAGGACAAGGGAGGGAGTGAATATAGGAGAAACTGTTGTTAATGGAATGAGATCCTCACACACTAGTGATGCCTTTCAGATCCAGCAAACTTGATGAAGGGAAAACTCAGTCAAGATTAATGTTCACAGTTAGAGTAGAATAGAGGACTTTTAGTATTACCAAGTTCTAATGAACTATATCATAATATGGTCTTTAAACTTATTTCTCAAGTATTTCTCGAAAACTTACCAAGCAGAAAATGTCAGCAATCTTTCTGATGTGTGAAAATGCTCTGGCGGTTTAGTCACTTGTCAGTCTCATGTCCAAGTCCTACCCATCTGTCCTGGCGCAATTGAAACCCTCAAATGAAAGACTCTCCCTCCCTCATCTGAATGGCCATAGCCTGGTGTTTTTTTCCCTCTAGGGTGGCATTTATTCTTTCTATGTACTTGTTATATATATGTATGTGTGTGTGTGTGTGTGTGTGTGTGTGTGTGTATAATTTTTTTCCTCATTAGATGGAAGGCAAAGACCATAATTGAAATATGTTAATGTTCTCTGTAGTACCTACTGGTTACATTTATTTAGTTAACAAACTAAATGTATATAAAGGTAAAAAATAGGGACATGGTTATTAGCAGATAATTAAAAGAAGCTATATGAAAAATAAGATTTTTGTGGTTTGGTGTCAGAATTTGTAGCCTGATAATAAGTTTTTGTTTTTATGAAATTTAGTAAAACATGTTTTGAAAGTTCCTAATCATATGTGACTAAAAGATCAAATTATTTAACAGAGTGATAACAGCAACAACTCTGGTGGTTACTTTGTCATTTACCAGTGACTTTCAGATTATTATTCCATTCAGACTGAGGATAATCCAAAGATACAAGGAGAAATCACAGGGATTTTTGTCACCATTTTACAAGTGAAGAAACCAGAGATAATGAGTCAACAGTTACATTGCTGGTAACCAGGTGCTAAATCCCAGGCTGGGATCTTCTGATCCTAATGTGGGTTTCTTTCAGTTTACCCAATGGCTTCTAGATTTACTTTCATAGAAATCCAATTGGCCTGATAATAATTAAATGCAACTGCAGGGGGTAAGTGGGTTTCCTTTATTTGAATGAATTTAAAAAATCACTTATTTTGGGTGATTAGGATAATCTCTTGGTAACGCCTGAGATTACCTCCTCTTGCACATGCTTTGGCCTGTTGGCCTAGAGCTTCAAATGGGGCTCCTGCAGCAGAATGGGAAAAACACCACCATCATGGATTGCAATGATGCTGTGATTTGAAGAAAAGAAAATGGAAGTCACATATCTGTGGAATACTAATAGAGCAATGCTGGCCAGTACTGTTTGCTATAGTGAACAAACCTAGTATTAGCATTTTGGAAAAAAACCAAACACCATTTTCCTGGGTTTCTGACTCTGCCTTCTGGCAACTACTTATTTTTAAAGTCCAGGATCATTTTTTATTTAGGATGAAAAGCTACATTCTTTAAGAAACTAGAAATATGGAAGGTCATTATTTTTTAGGAGGACTATGTCAGGGCCTTTAATTATATTATTGTTGAAGTTTCATAAAAACTGTAATAATGGGCTGGGTGCAGTGGCTCATGCCTGTAATCTCAGCAGTTTGGAAGGCCGAGGCAGATGGATTGCTTGATTGATTCTAGGAGTTCGAGACCACGCTGGGCAACATGGTGAAACCCCATCTCTTCAAAAAATACGAAAATCAGCCAGGCTTGGTGGCGCACACCTGTAGTCCCAGCTACTCTGTAGGCTGAGGTGGCAGATTCACCTGAACGTGGGGAGGATGAGGTTGCAGTAAGCTGTGATAGTGCCACCGCACCCCAGGCTGGGCAACAGAATGAAGCCCCATATCAAAAAAATCCAACAAACTGTAATGGTATATTTATATTACTTTCAATGTATAGAATCCTGACTTTAACTTATGTACCCCCAAACTCTAGAATATAGTTTTGTCAGGAGAACTGAGGAATGAAGAATGTATACTTCTGAGAAAGTGTGGAAAGACATGAAGTCCTTTTTCCTCCTCCTTCACCACTTTAATATGTCATCTGAATGAATTGCTAGTACTGGGTAAAAAAATCTCCTTATGTTCCCTTATAAATGGACAACTGAAAGTGATCTGCTTTTACATCAGATGAACCTGGCCTATGTTAAAGCAGCAGACTGCATTTCAGAACCAGTTAACAGGGAGCCTCCTTCCAGAGAAGCTCAGCTACTGACTTTGCAAAACACATCTGAATTTGATATCCTTGTTATTGGAGGAGGAGCAACAGGAAGTGGCTGTGCGCTAGATGCTGTCACCAGAGGTAAGTCTTTTTTTTTTTTATTTTAATTTTAATAAGAAGTTAATTTGGTTTTCTGGTTACACAGGACTAAAAACAGCCCTTGTAGAAAGAGATGATTTCTCATCAGGGACCAGCAGCAGAAGCACTAAATTGATCCATGGTGGTGTGAGATATCTGCAGAAGGCCATCATGAAGTTGGATATTGAGCAGGTAATTGTGTATGCTGGTTGTTAAACAAAAATGCCAAACTAATTTTCTCTGTTTTGCCTTTCAGTATAGGATGGTAAAAGAAGCCCTTCATGAGCGTGCCAACCTGCTAGAAATTGCTCCCCATTTATCAGCTCCATTGCCTATAATGCTTCCAGTTTACAAGTAAGCCTTTTGATATCACCTGTATGCATTTGCTGAAGAACTTTCCCCCCTATTTATGCTGTAGGTGGTGGCAGTTACCTTACTACTGGGTAGGAATCAAGCTGTATGATTTGGTTGCAGGAAGCAATTGCCTAAAAAGCAGTTATGTCCTCAGCAAATCAAGAGCCCTTGAACATTTCCCAATGCTCCAGAAGGACAAACTGGTAGGAGCAATTGTCTACTATGACGGTATGTGATGTTTTTTTTTTTTTTCCTCACAACTCTCCCTCCCCTGATGCTTTCCCCGCTGCAGGACAACATAACGATGCACGGATGAACCTTGCCATTGCTCTGACTGCTGCCAGGTATGGGGCTGCCACAGCCAATTACATGGAGGTAGTGAGCTTGCTCAAGAAGACAGACCCCCAGACAGGGAAAGTGCGTGTGAGCGGCGCACGGTGCAAGGATGTCCTCACAGGTATGCCAGGTATCTGGGAGGGAGGTATTTCTAGGTGTGTGATTGATGCCACTTTCTTTCACAGGGCAGGAATTTGACGTGAGAGCCAAATGTGTTATCAATGCCACGGGACCTTTCACGGACTCTGTGCGCAAAATGGATGATAAAGACGCAGCAGCTATCTGCCAGCCAAGTGCTGGTGTCCATATTGTGATGCCTGGTTATTACAGGTAATTGTCTTCCAATGTGGCAGTTGTCACCCTCAGAAATAAATAATCCTTCTTTGTATCTCAGCCCAGAGAGCATGGGACTTCTTGACCCAGCGACCAGTGATGGGCGAGTTATTTTCTTCTTACCCTGGCAAAAGATGACGATCGCTGGCACTACTGATACTCCAACTGATGTTACACACCATCCAATTCCTTCAGAAGAAGATATCAACTTCATTTTGAATGAAGTGCGTAATTACCTGAGTTGTGATGTTGAAGGTAACTAAGCATTCCTTTAAGTTTGTCTCTCTTGTTCATAACCCTTGGCATTGATTCCTACCAGTGAGAAGAGGGGATGTCCTGGCAGCATGGAGTGGAATCCGTCCTCTTGTTACAGACCCCAAATCTGCAGATACTCAGTCTATCTCCCGAAATCATGTTGTTGATATCAGTGAGAGTGGCCTTATTACTATAGCAGGTATGAGATACTACCTTGTTATTTTCTTTTCTACCTGATGAATTGTCTATCAATTTCTTTATAGGTGGAAAGTGGACAACTTATCGGTCTATGGCAGAAGATACCATAAATGCTGCTGTCAAAACTCATAATTTAAAAGCAGGACCAAGTAGAACAGTTGGGCTTTTCCTTCAAGGGGGTAAAGATTGGAGCCCCACACTCTACATTAGGCTTGTGCAGGATTATGGACTTGAAAGCGAGGTGAGTGTGCATTGCCACATCATCTTACTCTTAGTGCCTGCCTAACGCAGCTTTATTTCTCTAGGTGGCACAGCATCTTGCCGCCACCTATGGTGATAAGGCCTTTGAGGTGGCCAAAATGGCAAGTGTGACTGGCAAAAGGTGGCCTATTGTTGGAGTACGTCTTGTGTCAGAATTTCCATATATTGAAGCAGAGGTATGTGAATGGTCACATAGGAATTTCATGTCCAACTAATAATTTTTCTTTAATTCAAACTCAGGTGAAATATGGGATTAAGGAGTATGCCTGCACTGCTGTGGATATGATTTCACGTCGTACTCGCCTGGCCTTTCTAAATGTCCAGGCAGCAGAGGAAGCCCTACCCAGGATTGTTGAACTGATGGGCAGGGAACTGAATTGGGATGATTATAAGAAGCAGGTATTATATAGAAGTCTTTAAAACCACAATTCGTCTTTGAACTTTGTGTGTATCTCTGTTTTAGGAACAACTTGAAACAGCCAGGAAGTTTCTATATTATGAAATGGGCTATAAATCTCGATCAGAACAGTTAACAGATCGCTCTGAAATTAGCCTACTGCCTTCAGACATTGACAGGTACTTATAATAAGTGTCTATCTATCTCTCTTATATTTTTCCATTATTTAATCTTGTGTTCCAGGTATAAGAAGAGATTTCATAAGTTTGATGCAGACCAGAAAGGCTTTATTACCATTGTTGATGTTCAGCGTGTATTAGAGGTAATTTTCTTTGGTTGATGTCAGCCTCTGATACTGTATTATTCTATGCTTTTCTTTTACTTAGAGTATCAATGTCCAAATGGATGAAAATACACTCCATGAAATTCTAAATGAAGTTGATTTGAATAAAAATGGACAGGTTGAACTCAATGAATTTTTGCAGGTGAGTTGTGGTGAAAGGAAACAAGGATATTTGTTCTGAATCTGTTGCATATTTTCTCTTTAAGCTGATGAGTGCTATTCAAAAAGGAAGGGTATCTGGAAGCCGGCTTGCTATACTAATGAAAACTGCAGAAGAGAACCTCGACAGAAGAGTTCCAATTCCAGTGGACCGTAGTTGTGGAGGATTGTGAGTCTGGGCAGTAAATCCACAGCCAACAAACATAGAAACGACAAATCACCATGTAACAACCAGAGATGACTGAAACCACTCTGAAATAATGAATGTGGATAGCTGCCTTTTTTAACACTAGAAAACATTCCAAAACTTTAAGGTGTTGGTGTATTTGCCAGCTTTATTTGCTGTACTTTATTTGTATTTGCCATTCAGTCTAGCTTTTAAGTATATTTTTTTCTTTTTCTCATTTTCAATGCACATTAGTTTTGCATCTGTTTTGTGACCTGTTAGATGTGACACATTCTCTTTTTGTTTATTCCCTTATTCTAAATGAGTTCTAAAAACATAATATTTTGGCAAAAATTGAAAAAAGCTGGAGACATTTTGTGACATGCATACAGATAGCATGTGTTATTAAAAAGAGTTGCCTATTGAAATGATCATGTTTCTGGAGAAATTAAGCTTATAGACAGCATGTGTTATTAAAAAGAGTTACCTATTGAAATGATAGTGTTTCTGGAGATTTCTCAGCCCCATCTTCCTCCAGCTTGTCTACCTTCCTCATGCAAACAATATTCCACATTTTTATATCTAGAGCATGACTGGCTAACTGGAGAGGGAAGGAAAAGTTTAGATCTGGTTACTGGAGCAAGTCTCAAAGAGAAACTCTGAAAGCTTCCAGAATCACAGGTATAAGATAAGGATAGCATTGACATTTGCTGGGAGTTACAGTGATAGTTTCATCTCAGCAGTTCATTTTTTTCTTCAGTCACTGCTGGTTTTCTTTGACTATTATAGTTGCCAGGAAGATCCTTGCTCTTCTTACTTTAAAACCAGCATTTAAGTGGCAATTTGGATGTAATAGGATGAGACCAAATTTATCTAATTATTACAGTAGTAATACATTTAAGAGTTAAAAATGTGTTTTTATATATCCACATATGATAACAAAAGATTCAATTCCCAAGCCTAAATTTTGAAGCATGTGGTATTGTCAAATCTAGCTTACCATCTTTTTTGGGGGTACTTGCAACCATAGTAAAGGAAGATGGAATAGACTTTAGTTAACTTTAATTATAATTATATGTTAAATAAGGCACATAACCAGTTTCCAAGGTCATCATGGTTGCTTAAAGTCTTTCCCCTTCTGTACTCCATGGAAATATTCTCAGTAAACCAAAAACAAAAATGGAAAAATAATCACCAACCCCCATCCCGACACACACACAGAGTCCAAAGCAAAAGTCAGTGTGTATTGAATTTAACAAGTAATGCAGTTTGGGATGCTTTTGCTACATTTTGGTGGCATTTTAACTAGTTATCTGAATATTTATTAATCGTACTTCCTCTTGTAAAGTTAACTACTTACTTTTTTGTTGTTGTTTTTTTAACATCAGGTTCTGTATCTAATAGGAGATGTAACACTTTATTTCATGGCAGGTTTTTATTGCAGAGACTTGAAGTCTTAGTTTTTTAAACTGGCACATAAAACACTTTTTGCTGTTATTTTTATTTATGTCAATACTGCAGAGTATCTTTATGCCTTATTCAAGTGGATTCTGAGCCTGTATGTCACAATGTAAACACTGGAGGTTCACTCACCTACGCACTCACCCACCACCTCTGAAAGAAACAGAAACTGCAGAGAAAGACAGCATCTTAGCTCATTTTGTTTTTAAATGAGGTTTTAGACGCTTGCCACTTCCTAAGGGAAATCCTAAAACAGAGCAAGTGATGCTCCCAGGTATCACTGTGAACTTTTTTCTTTCAAAGTGTGAATTTTTACACTGGCTTTTTCATTTTTTTAAAGTAATTGAAGCTTGTGGCTTTACAACTTAGTGTTTTTTGCTATCCAGATAACAAGTTTCATTGTTTAGAACCCAGTGACACTTAATAGGTAGATAAATTGTCCTTTAAAATATCCCAGATGATATACACAATATGGTACATTTGTGCTCTCTCTCTCTGTTTTTCTCTCTTTCTCTTTCTAGTTAGATCAAGATAACGATGACTTGTACCCTCCCTGATTCTGTTACAGTAGGGCCCGGGCAGATCTGTGTTTGTTAAACAGGCCTTGTTTGTGCATGCTTTGCTATGAATGAAGTTCCTTTAAGGACAAAGAAAAGCACACTTTTCTTCTTTTGAGCATATCTGCTTTTACTTTAAATCTGCTAATTTCTAAAATGTAGAGTCCTTCACCAATCCCAGAGACTCAATTTGGAAATGAACTGATTTCAAGCCGTTACTGTGAATAAAGCACCCCAGCATTTTGTATAAGCTCTTAATTAAACCTGTACAGCTTCTTTACCTGATTTAAGAAAGGGAGACAAGCAATAGGGGGGAATAAGCTTCTTCAAAATTCATTCCAAGCACAAAAGAAATTTTTTCCCTTTGCATATAAACTTGACATCAGTTGATTCTGTTGGGGTCGGGGTGGGTATGCAGGGATTGCCTTTTATTATCAAGTGATTTATTTCAAGAGCCTTTGAGGGGATTCAGGTGAAGGAACCCCCATCTGTGCTGGAGAGTTGGATACTCCTTTAAATAGCCCCCACCACAGTCATAACAATAATGATAATGCTGGATTATTTGTTAAGCCAAGGTTGTCTGCCTCATATCCATCATGCTGTTTGCAATATTCTTGCTTTCAATCAATTTATACTGAGTGTAACTTTAGGATTTCTGCTATTAAATGCATGCTCTCTATCCTGCTTCAGTTTCTGGCTTTGCTTTGTCTGTTTCAAAATATGTAGCTTCCTCTTTTGTACAACAAAAAACTCATTCTCACTTTTACTAAATATACTGTAGGAGTCATCATTGATGTTATTTTTCTCTTATGTATCTGTAAAGATTTTTGGCATATGAATGTAATATTAAAGTCAATGATGCTATAACTTGCGATGTTTGCATCATGTCAACCTTTTTGAAGGAGTGAAAAAGCCCTACTATGTTTTTAAATAGCAAGTGTAAGCTCAGTGCTAGAGTGGATATACACACCGCATGTTTTCATATGTGGCACTTTTATGTATCATGTTGGGTTATTGTTCTAGACTGGACTGTTAAATACTATGTTTGAGGCTGGGTTGTCATTTTTATAACTGTCTTGGTGTTTTATGGCCATTATTTATTACTTTTGATACACAGAATGAGCTGCATGCATTTATAGAGCAATAAGAGGATGTATTTAATGTGCCTTGTTTTTAACTGAATAAGAACTGGAAGCATGAATCAATAAAACTGATTAAAATGGTCTATTTGCTAGCATTTTGATGTTACTTGCAGTCAGATAACTTTGATTACTGTTGAAGTTTAAAAAAAGTTTGAAAATATTTTTACAAACTGTGTTTTTGATGACACAAAAGTGAAATATCTACAGAGATAGATGTAATTTTATAAGACTGCCAGAATTATTTGTATTAATTTGTTGCTGTAGCCTTTAGGGCATGACTTCTGTATTTGTGCAATCCTATTCTACAATTACATTCATCCTATTACAACTCAGTTGAATTCTTTTTTCCTTTTATTTCCTTATT